TTCCTCCTTCTTCTCTTTTTCCTCTCTTCCTACTCCTCCTCATCCTTCTTCCTTCCTCCTCCTTCTTTTCTTTTTTCTTTTTTTTTTTTTTTAGAGGCAGGGTCTCACTCTGTCACCCAGGCTGGAGGGCTGGAGCGTAGTGGTGTGATCATAACTTACTGCAGCCTCAAACTCTCAGACTCAAGCGATCATCCCGCCCCAGCCTCTTGAGTAGCTAGGACCACATGTGACTAATTTTTTTTTTCTTGTCCCTAATACTTTATTGGTCACCTCTAGGCCTGTGTGCTGCTGGGCGGGCTCGGGAGTGGGCGTCACTATTCAGCTCCCAGGAGGAGGCATGAGAAGGCCTTGGCCTAGCCCTCCAGGGTCCCAGACTGTGGTGTTTGGAGGGGCAGGTCTGGCCTTTCCTGGGTCAGCACAGGGCACCTAGGTAGGGGCACAGGTGAGCACCCAGCACAGGCACCTAGGTAGGGGCACAAGCTCACTATCCATTGGCCAGCCTAATTTTGTTTGGAGAAATATTCCTCGCCGTCATCCACGTTGAGCTTAATTGTGTCACTGCCAAGCTTCCAGCCAGCAGGACAAACTTCCCTGTGCTCGTCCGTGTACTGGATGGTCTGGACCAGCTGCAGAGCCTCATCCAATGAGCGTCCCACAGGCAAATCATTAACAGTGATCTGGCAAAGGACACCCTTGCCATCAATGATAAAGAGGCCCCAGTAGGCAATGCACTCATCTGTTTTCAGCTCACCGTAATCCTCAGATTGCCACATTAGCAAGCAGGGGGATGTTCAGGGGGCCCAAGCCTCCCTCCTTCCGGGGGATGTTAATCCAAGCCAGGTGGGTGAACTGAGAGTCCACCAAGATGCCCAGCACTTCGCAGCCCAGCTTGCGGAAGTCCTCGGCATGGCTGCTGACTGCAGTGATCTCCGTGGGGCACACAAAAGTGAAGTCCAGAGGGTAGAAAAAGAGGACCACGTACTTCCCTTTGTAGTCTGACAGCTTCACCTCTTTGAAGGCGCCATCCACCATGGATGTGGCCTTGAAGTTAGGGGCAGGCTTTCCCATGCACGCATTACCTGAGGCCATGACTGAACAAGCTGTGTGGGCAAAGGCTAGATGCACGGACGATCACGTGCGTGGACCCGCGTTCTCAGTGCCCATGTGACTAATTAAAATTTTTTTTTTTTTTTTTTTAGAATTGGCATCTTGCTATGTTGCCCAGGCTGGTCTTGAACTTCTAGCCTCAAGTGATACTCCTGCCTTGGCCTCCCAAAGTGTTGGGATTACTGGCATGACCCAATGTGCCTGGCCCAGGGCAATTCTTAAAATAACAACAAAGTTTGGTGGACGTATTGACTCTTCCTTTTGTGAAAAATTTCTCCATAGCATGCAATTATACTGTTTGATAGCATTTTACCCACAGTAGCAATTCTTTCACAATTGGAGTCAATCCTCTCCAAACCCTGCTGCTGCTTTATCAACTAGGATTATGTAGTAATCTAAATCCTTTATTGTTATTTCAACAGTGTTCACAAGCATCTTCACCAGGAGTAGATTGCAGCTCAAGAAGCCACTTTCTTTGCTCATGCATAAGAAACAACTCATCCATTCAAGTTTTTTTTTTAATTTTTTGTAGAGATGGGGTCTTGCTGTGTTGCCCAGGCTGGTCTTGAACTCCTGGTCTTAAGTGATCCTTTTGCCTTGGCCTCCCGAAATGTTGAGATTACGGGTGTGAGCCACTGTGCCCTACCCCGTTTATGTTTTGTCATGAGATTGCAGCAATTCAGTCACATCTACAAGCTCCACTTCTAATGCTAGTTCTCTTGCTTTTTCTACCACATCTGCAGTGATTTCCTCCAATAAAGTCTTGAAACCCTCAGAGTCATCCATGAGGACTGGAATCAATTTCTGTAACACTCCTGTTAGTGTTAATGTTTTGACATCCTCCCTTGAATCACAAATGTTCTTACTGGCATCTAGAAGGGTGACTCTGTTCCAGAAAGTGTTCAATTTACTTTGCCCAGTTTCATCAAAGGAAATCACTATCTATGGCACCTATAGCCTTAAAAAATGTATTTCTTAAATAATAAGATTTGAAAGTTGAAATAACTCCTTTATCCATGGCCTGCAGAATGGATAAGCAGGCATGAAAACAGCATTTATCTCTTTGTACATCTACATCAGAGCTCTTTGGTGACCAGGTGCATTGTCAGTGAGTGGCAATATTTTTAAAGGAATCTTTTTTTCTGAGCCATAGCTCTCAAAGTTGGGCTTAAAATATTCAGTAAGCCATACTGTAAACAGATGTGCTGTCATCTAGACTTTGCTATTCCATTTACAGAGCACAGGCAGAGTAGCTTCAGCATAACTCTTAAGGGCCCTAGGATCTTCATATTAGTAAATGAGCATTGGCTTCAACTTCAAGTCGTCAGCTAAATCAGCCCCTGACACGAGAGCCAGCCTGTCCTTTAAGGCTTTGAACCCAGGCATTCACTTTTCCTCTCTAGCCAGGAAAGTCTTAGATGAAATATTTTTCCAATAGAAGGCTATTTTGTCTACATTGAAAATCTGTTGTTTAGTGTAGCCACCTTCATCAATGATCTTAGCTAGTTCTAGACAACTTGCTGCAGCTTCTACATTAGCACTTGCTGCTTCACCTTGCACTTTTGTGTTATGGAAAAGGCTTCTTTCCTTAAACCTCATAAACCAGTCTCTACTTGCTTCATACTTCTGCAGCATCCTCACCTCTTTCAGCCTTCATAGAATTGAAGACAATTAGGGTCTTGTTCTGGATTAGGCTTTGGCTTAAGGGAATATTGTGGCTGGTTTAATCTTCTGTCCAGACCACTCACACTTTCTCCATATCAGCAATAAGGCTGTTTTGCTTTCTCATCATTCATATGTTCACTGGAGTAGCACTTTTAATTTCTTTCAAGAACTTCTTCTTTGCATTTACAACTTGGCTCTTTGGCACGAGAGATCTACCTCTTGCCCTATCTTAGCTTTCAACATGCCTTGCTTGCTAAGCTTAGTCATTTCTGGCCCTTGATTTCAAGTGAGAGACATGCAACTATTCCCTTTCACTTGAACACTTAGAGGCTATTGTAGGGTTCTTCATTGGCCTAATTTCAGTATTGTGTCTCCGGGAAAAGGAGGCCCGAGGAGAAGAGAGAGAGAGGGCAACAGCCTATTGGTAGGGCAGTCAGAACACAGTATTTATCAATTATATTCACCTTGCTATAGGGCATGGTTTGTGGTGCCCCAATACAATTACAACAGTAACATCACTGATCACTATTAACAGATATAATAAAAATGGAGAAGTTTGGAATATTGTGAGAATTACCAAAATGTGACATAGAGACACAAAGTGAGCACATGCTGTTAGAAAAATGGCACCGGTAGACTTGCTGGATGCACAGTTGCCATGAATCTTCAAATTGTAAAAAATGGTGTCTGCGAAGTGCAGTAAAATGAGGCGCGGTAAACTGAGGTGGGCCTGTGTAGGGAGAAGGGAACAGGAGAGTGCATGGTGAGAGTTGGAGGTCAAATACAAAGTGGCAAAAGGGAGTTTTCTGGGGTGATGGAAATGTTCTTTACCTTTGTTGTGGTGGTAGTGGTGGTTATGCAGTTTATAAAGTTTTCAAAACTCATCAACTGTACACTTAAAATTAGTGGAATTAATTGTATGAAAATTATACCTCAATAAAGCTGATTTTTAAAAAGCAGGCAGAATTCATCTGTGGTATCAGAATAGTGATTAAAGTACTGACTGGGAGGGATGAAGGATCCTTCTGGGGAGTTGGAAGTGTTCTGTATTTTGAAGGGGTGTTGCCGGGGTGTACACAGTGTATGTGCACAGTGTAAAAGGTCATTGAGCTGCACACTTAAGACTTGTGCACTTTAAGTTATATACCTCAATAAAAAAGGAAAAAGTTCTAAAGAAGGATTATAATATAAAGTTGAGAACATCTCCAAGAAAGTAGAGCAAAAGGACAGAGAGGTGGAAAAAAGGAGGGAAAAACTAAGAAAATTAGAGGACCAGCTGAGGAAGTCTAATTCCTGGATAAAAGGCATTTCACAGCAGAAAAAAAATGGAAAGAAATTTTTAATGAAATTCAGGAAAGAAATTTTAATAATTCAGAATATTTCCTAAAATGGAAAGACATTAATTTCTACATTGAAAGAACCCCAGATAGACCCATTTCAAAGCATATCATCAAAAATTTTAGAAAACTCATGTCAAAGAGAAGTTTCCAGAAAAGGGGAAAAACAAGTGATATATAACGAATTAGGAATTTAAATGACTTCAGTCTTCTTAACCTAATATTGAAACCTAAAATGTATTAGGGAAATGCCATAAAAATTCTCAAGGAAAATTATTTCCAAACTAAGATTCAGTAGCCAGGCAAATTCTCATGGAAGTATGAGGGTAGAATAAAGGTATTTACAGACATGCACAGTTGCAAAAATTTTTTCTCCCAACTGTAGAAAATGTGCTCCATAAAGGTAAGAGAGTGAAAAAAGAAAGAGAAAGACATGTGATACATAAAAAAAGGACAGCATAGAGGAGGCAGAAGGGCTCCCCAGGATGAAGGGAGGTACCAAGTTGAACAGCCTTGGAGGGTAGAAAGAGATAGTGTCTTTCTCCAGAGCAAAGGTCAGGTTTGCTTACAGCCTTGGAAGATACAGTATCTCCCTTTGGAACAAGGGGTAGGGAAGCATAAAACTTAATAGATTCAGGTTCTCTAAGCTTAGGCCTCCTCTCCTGTAATGCAGACTACTTCCTTTGCAGGTGTTACATGGCCCTTTTCAAATTGCCCCATGGGAATTGGGGCTTGGGGAACTGATGGAAAAAAAAAAAATACCTTGGGTTAGGTTGTCTTCTGGAAGCTTTATAGTTTTAACTCTTACATTTAGGTCAGTAATCCATTTGAGTTAATTTTTGTATGTGATGTGAAGTAAGGGTTGAGATTCAGTTTTTGTTTTGCATATGGATAGCCACTTTGTTTCAGGACCCTTTTGCTGGAAAAAATTGTCCTTCCCTCATTGAATTGCTCTGGCACTTTGGTTGAAAATTAGTTGGCTTTGTATGTATGAATCTGTTTCTTGACTCTCTAGTTTCTTTCACTGATCTTTGTGTCTGCCTTTATGTCAGTTCCACACTGTCTTGATTACCGTAACTTTATTTTTTTTTGAGATGGAGTTTCGCTCTTGTTGCCTTGGCTGGAGTGCAGTGGCGCGATCTCGGCTCACTGCAACCTCCTCCTTCCAGGTCAAAGCAGTTCTCCTGCCTCAGCCTCCCGAGTAGCTGGGATTACAGGCATGCCCCACCGCACCCGGCTAGTTTTATATTTTTAGTAGAGACGAGGTTTCTTCATGTTGGTCAGGCTGGTCTTGAACTCTCAACCTTAGGTGATCCACTCTCCTCGGCTTCCCAAAGTGCTGGGATTACAGGCATGAGTCACCGTGCCCGGCCATGATTACTGTAACTTTATAGTAAATTTTAAAATCATGTAGTAGACATCCACCCCCAACAGGCATTTTTCCCCTCAACCCCTTAGAAGTACCCCACCTGAATACATCTGTGTTAGTAAGTCCTACTTTATTGTTTTTCAGAACTTTTGTCTATTTTGTGTTCTTTCATTTCCATGTAAGTTTTAGAATCAGCTTGTCAATTTTTCCTAAAAAGGCTGCTGGGATTTTGATTGGGATTCCATTGACTCTATGGGTCACTTTCAAGATAATTTGACATCTTACGCATATTGAGTGTTTTTATTCATAAACACATACACACATATCTATTAATTTAGGTCATCTTTAATTCTCTTAGATTTTAATAGTTCTCAGGTTACAGATCTTGCACATATTTTGTTAAATTTATCCCTGAATATTTAATATTTTTTGGATGATTTTACTCTTTTTAGTTTCCAGTTATTTCTTGTATGTGGAAATAAGATTGATTTTTGTACACTGACCTCTTATGCTGCAACCTTACACAACTCGTTTATTAGTTCTGGAGCTATTTGCAGATTCCCTAGGATTTTCTCCACTGACAATCATGTTTTCTGTAAATAAAAGCAGCTTTACTTCTTTTCCAATCTGCATGCCTTTTATTTTTGTATCGCCTTATTGCACTGGTTAGAACCTCAGTTCTAATGTGGAATAGAAGGGGTGAGAGCAAATATCCTTGTCTTGTTCTTGATCTTGGAGAGCATTTAGTCTTTCACAATACATATGCTAGCCGTAGGTATTTCATAGATGTCCATTACTCGGTTGAGTAAATTGCCTTTTATTCTTAGTTTGCTAAGCATTCTTATGAATTATGTTGAATTTTGTCAAATACATTTTCTGTATCTATTGAGATGATTTATAATGTTTCATTTTTATTCTCTTAAAATTGTATTGATTGGTTTTAAAATAAACCATCTTGAATTCTTGGGGAAAACGTCACTGGGTCATAATACATTATCTATTTCGTCACTGGGTCATAATACATTATCTATTTTACATATTGCTGGATTTGATTAGCTAAAATTTAAAGATTTTTTGTATCTATGTTTTTAAGGGATATTGATATTGTAATTTTCTGATAAGATCTTTGTCTGATTTTGGTGTAAGGCTAACACTGGCTTTAAAATATGAGTTGGATAGCCAAAAGAACTATGGCAAAAAAAGGAAAAAAAAAGAGTTGGAAATATTTCTACCTCTTCTGTATTCAATTTCATTAATTGATAAAGGAGTATTCCGATTAACTACTCTGTCTCTTCTTGGGCAAGCTTTGGTGTGTGACCATCATAGAATTTGTCCATTTCATTAAACTCTCTTTTGTCTTTCAGTAGCTCCAAGGTTTGTAGTGATAGCCCTCCTTCATTTTTTGTTTTGGTAATGTGTATTTTTTTTTTTCTCTCTTTCCTGGTCAATCCTACTAGAGGTTTATTCATTTTATTGATATTTGTGAAGAACCTGCTTTTGGCTACATTGAAATTTTCTCTTGTTTTTCTGTTTTCTATTTCATTGATTTCTTCCCTCAACTTTATTACATTGTTCCTTCTGCTTCTTTTGGTTTTAATTTGCTTCCCTTGCTAGATTCTTAAGATAGAAGCTGAAAGCAAGAGTCGGCAAACTGCAGTCCAGGGGCCAAATCCAGCTTGCCACTTGTTCTTGAATGGCTCATGAATCAGGAATGATTTTTGCATTTTTATAAGGTTGAAGAAAAATCAAAAGAAGAATACTATTTTGTGACATGTGGAAATTAAATGAAATTCAGATTTCATTGTCCACATATAAGGTTTTATTGGAACACAACCACACTTAGTTGTTTACAAATTGTCTCTGGCTGCTTTTGTGCTGGAATGGCAAAGTTGAGGGGTTGTGACAGAAACCATGTGGCATTCTCATTGCTTTTGCACTGCTGTTTCTGAACTGTAATCACTGTTTTAAGTGCCATGCATATCACTGTGCTGTGACATTTTACTTTATTATCAATGCATACACATCATGTCAAAACAAGAAAAGATGAAAAAAATAGACTTGGAATGTTATACTTTTAAAGCATGCTGAAGCATGGATTATTGAGTTATGACAAGGCATTGTATTATGCAGTGATACTATAGCTGTGTTAAATACAATATACACTGATATTACCAGACTCTGCATTCATCACAATATTCCCAACTCACAGGAAAGTAATGGTCAGAAAAATGAGAAAACATAAAAAGGAATATCTTATTCCAGTAGAATTTCTTTACAAAATTAGAAAATAAAAATCAGGCTGCACCCAGAGTAAACTTCCAAGTGGCTCATTTGTTAACCAAGCAAGGAAGTCATTTATCAATAGTGAAGTAACTAAATTGTGTTGGTTACAACAGGCGCAGAATTGTGTCTGGAGAAGGTAAACTTAAGACTGTTAGTCTTTTGGCAAGAAGAGTTGCTCAAAGAATTGAGGACATCAATAATCAATTAAAAAGGCAAATTATTTTGAGTGGTTTTCCTTGGCTTTTGATGAGTTGACAGATGTTACCAATACTGCTCAGTTGTTTATTTGAAAAGTCAAGGCTGAGTTTGAAGTGTTAAATAATCTTAATGAATAGTGTGTGTAGAATAGCTAAAGATAAGAATATTTCAAAAAGTTGAGAAAACACTAATGGCATGCAACCTGAATGAAGTGTAGTCTGCTAAGATGTGTTATAACTGATGGTAGTAAAAATTTGTATAGAATAGAAAAGAATTCAGGTGGACAAATAAAGCTGTGAAAGTGTAAGAAGTTTGAAGTCTACAGTTACTTATTTTATTTCTTAGCAGGTATTTTGCAGAGAATGTTTGAATCTATCATGTAATCTTGAACCAGTAGTGTCAACATTTGCTCTTGTGGACTTAACCATTGTCAGTTCTAGGAATTTTTGTCAGAAATAGAAGCTGAATATTCTCACTTGCCCTGCTGTACAGCAATTTGATGGTTTAATAGTTGTAAGGCTTTATTGCAAACTTTTGAATTTAGAAGTGAGATTGAAATTTTTCTGAATGTGAGAAACTGCTGTCAATCTGAATATTGAACGCTGAATGGCTTTAGAAATCAATTTGTGATGCAGACTCAATAGTATTTCTTAATGAATTCAACCTAAAATTACAAGACAAAACAGTTGTTATATCAAAACTAATACTGCAGTAAAGTTATTTCAATGGCAACCACTATTCTTTGAATCACAAGTAATATCAAGTAATTTTATATAGCTTTCCATGCTGTTATAAGTTAAAGCAAAGAAGTAAGGTCTCCATTCCTACCCAGTTTGCAATAGGTATGTTTTCTGAGTTCAAACTACAGTTTCAGCAGCATTTTTTAGAACTCGATGTAAGTGCCAAGGAAATTTCCATTTAACTGTGCAGTTGAGGCACTTCTTATTTAACCTTTAATTGGAATGATTAATCTGCAAATAATGGCACGTAAATACTAAGAGTAAATCCTTTAGATGCCTTCCAAACAATGATTATGCTGAATTGAAATCATATGCTTGTGACTACTATCAGTATAAAGTAGCACCTAACCTACTTTGAAAAGTAGACATTTTCAAACATGAAATGTATTGTATTCAAGGTAAACATTAGAATGTATGAACATTTGTGATTGATTTTGATGATAGGGAATACTAACTTTGAATCCCAACTAAGTGAAATATTGTCCCTAAAAAGAGTTTCATTCTTCTCCTTAGTCAACCTGTCTTACAGAAAGTTGTACTCTGTTATTGTTTCTATAATATTTTGAATTGCATCGATAAGAATTATGGAATTTTTTGTCTCATTATATAAGTAGTTATATAATATCCTTCATTTTGTTTGTTAGCTGTCAAAGCCTAAAATATTTACTTGTTAGGTCTTTTACAGGAAAAGTTTGGCAACCCCTGATTTGTATCAGGATATTTTTATCTTTTATAGTTTTGTGTCTGTATTTGTAAGTAGGATTTATGCTTTTGTTTCACAATGACTTTAAAGGGAAATAATTTATAGAGCATCTTTGTTTCTACTGGATTTATTAATTACATATTATTCATTATAATAAGGCCATATTGTTTCGTGTTAATGTTCTAAATTTGAAGATGACACTTTGTGTGGTTGTCCTGTATTCTGTGGATAGATCCACTGGACATTGAAATTTGTTACTGTGTAAAAGTAGTTGTATTAGTCCATTCTCATGCTGCTATGAAGAAATACCTGAGACTGGGTAATTTATAAAGAAAAGAGGTTTAAGTGACTCACAGTTCTGCATGGTTGGGGAGGCCGCAGGAAACTTACAATCATGGCGGAAGGCACCTCTTCACAGGGCTGCAGGAGAGAGAATGAATGCCAGCAGGGGAAATGGCAGATGCTTATAAACCCATCAGATCTCATGAGACTCACACATTATCATGAGAACAGCATGGGGGAACCACCCCCATGATCCAGTCACCTCCATGTGCTCCTGCCCTTGACATGTGATTATTACAATTCAAGGTGAGATTTGGGTGGGAACACAGAGCCAAACCATATCATCCTGCCTGTGGCCCTTCCCAAATCTTATGTCCTCACATTGCAAATCATTCCTTTCCAACCGTCCCCCAAAGTCTTAACCCATTCCAGACTCAAAAGTCCAAATCCAAAGTCTCATCTGAGACAAGGCAAGTTCCTTCCACCTATGAGCCTGCTTCAAAAGCAAGTTAGTTACTTTCTAGATATAAGGGGAGTATAAGCATTGGGTAAATATACCTGTTCCAAATGGGAGAAATTGGCTAAAACAAAGGGATATAGGCCATGCAGTTCTGAAATCCAATCGGGCAGTCATTAAACCTTAAACTTCCAAAATTATCTCCTTTGACTCCACGTCTGACATCCAGGTCACACTGATGTCAGAGGTAGGTTCCCATGGCCTTGGGCAGCTCCACCCCTGTGGCTTTGCAGGGTACATCCCCACCTTCTGGCTGCTTTCACAGCTGACCTTGAGTGTCTGTGGCTTTTCCAGATGCATAATGCAAGCTGTCAGTGGATCTACCATTCCGGGATCTGTAGGATGGTGGCCCTCTTCTTACAGCTCCACTAGGCAGTGCCCTAGTGGGGACTCAGTGGAAGTTCCAGCCACACATTTCCCTTCCACACTTCCCTAGCAGAGGTTCTCCATGAGGGTCCTGCCCCTGCAGCAGACTTCTGCCTGGACCTCCAGGCATTTCCATACATCCTCTGAAATCTAGGTGGAGGTTCCCAAACCTCAGTTCTCATCCTGTGCACTTGCAGGCCCAGCACCATGTGGAAGCTGCCAAAACTTGGGGCTTGTACCCTCTGAAGCCATGGCCTGAGTTGTACCTTGGCCCCTTTTAGCCATGGCTGGAGTGGCTGGGTGCAGAGCACCAAGTCCCGAGGCTGCACACAGCAGAGGGGCCCTGGACCCAGCCCAGGAAACCCATTTTTCCCTCTTAGGCCTCTGGGCTTGTGATGGGAGGGGTTGCCGACATCTCTGACATGCCCTGGAGGCATTTTCCCCATTGTCTTGGTGATTAGCTTTTGATTCCTTGTTACTTATGCAAATTTCTGCAGCTGGCTTGAATTTCTCCCCAGAAAATGGGTTTTTCTTTTCTATTGCATTGTCAGGCTACACATTTTCTAAACCTCTATTCACTGCTTCCCTTTTAAACATAAATTCCAATTCCAAACCATATCTTTGTGAATGCTTAAAACTGTATGCTTTTAAGAGCAATCCCCCCTTCCAAATCACCTCTTGAACACTTTGCTGCTTAGAAATTTATTCTGCCAGATACCATAAACACCTCTCTCAAGTTCAAAGTTCCACAAATCTCTAGGGCAGGGACAAAATGCTGCCAGTCTCTTTGCCAAAGCACAGCAAGGACAAGTTCTTCTTCATCTGCAACCACCTCAGCTTGAACTTCATTGTCCATATCACTATCATCATTTTGGTCAAAACCATTCAGCAAGTCTCTAGGAAGTTCCAGAGTTTCCCACATTTTTCTGTGTTCTTCTGAGCCCTCCAAACTGTTCCAACCTCTGCCTGCTACCCAGTTCCAAAGTCACTTCCACATTTTCAGGTATCCTTGTAGCAGCACACCACTCCTGGTACTAGTCTACTGTATTAGTCCTTTCTCACACTGCTGTGAAGAAAAACTTGAGACTGGGTAATTTATAAAGAAAAGAGGTTTAATTGACTCCCAGTTCTGCATGGCTGGGGAGGCTCAGAAAACTTAGAATCATGGGGGAAGGCACCTCTTCACAGGGCAGCAGGAGAGAGAATGCATGCCAGCAGGGGGAATACCAGATGCTTATAAAACCATCAGATCTCATGAGACTTACTCATTATCACAAGAACAGCATGGAGGAAACTGTCCCCTTGATCCGTTACCACCACGTGGTCCTGCCCTTGACACGTGGTGATTATTACAATTTAAGGTGAGATTTGGGTGGGGACACAGAGCCAACCCGTATTAGTAGTGTACTATTTGTTGCAGTGTGATTCTCAAGTAATACAACTCTGCCTTCATGGAACCTTATAAGAGGAAAATAACATGCCAAACACATAAACATTTGTTTTTAAAAATGTGTTGGAGTCCTTTGAAATGCCTAGAACTAGTGATGGTTAATTTTCAGGAAGAATTTTTGAGTCCCTGAAGAACAGATAAGAGATTGAGAGTCAGAGTAGAAGAGTCAGGCTCCCCAAACCAAAGTTTAATTCCCTGAAGAAGGCATAGAGTAGTATTTTGATTTTCTTCTTTATGTGTATTCATTGGTTTACTGTTCCTGGAAATCAGAAGGCAATTTTGACACTTTCTCAGGATATCATTCTCCTGTAACTCTGGACTTGCTATTCTTTTTAGTCTTGGGAGGAAAGTATCTTTGCATAGAAGCCTTGGATGATTCTAGGAGACTTTTGGAAAGCCTGGAAGAAAAGCCAGAATTACTGGACTGGAGAGCTTTGGTGGAAGCCAGAAATCTAGAGGGTATTCTAACTAACATCTTATAGAAAGGAAAATAACAATAGTTATTTGCATGGCCAAAAAGATATAGAGAATGATGGGGTCTTAGAAGATTACAAATTGGGGTTCAGAGAGTGTAATTTATAGGTGTTTGCTTAGATTTAAGTTTGAGGCAATTACATGAGTATAAATGGTACATGGACAACTATAGACTGTTCTTTAAAATGTATTCTTTAAGTATAACTTTTTATTCTTGGGGCCAAGAAGTTTTAGTGATAACTAGTTTTTATAGTTTCAACTGACTTCAGTAGAAAATATATTCATATATTTATGTGATATTCATATTTTTTATATTGTCAAGAATAAATTGAATAAAAAAAAATTTCATCTGTTATTGCAGCCTATGGTAATTATAAAGGAATAAGGAAAACTAGTGTCCGGTTTTATGTACCTGTAAGTAAATCAGTAGTTCAGAGCTGTGTAACCTTTCTCCCTATTATTTCCGTGGGTGTTCTTTTGTAATCTCCTTTGTACTTCCAAATTTGAAAACGTTGTTTAGTGTTGTAAGATGCATTCAGATAACCTCAAAGAATGGTAACTATTTTGACTTTCAAAGTAGTTCTAGACTGGGCGCAGTGGCTCACGCCTGTAATCCCAGCACTTTGGGAGGCTTAGGTGGGTGGATCACCTAAGGACAGGAGTTCAAGACCAGCCTGGCCAACACAGTGAAACCCATCTCTACTAAAAATACAAAAATTAGCCGGGCATGGTGGTGCACCCCTATAGTTGCAGCTACTCAGGAATCACTTGAACCTGGGAGGTGGAGGTTGCAGTGAGTCAAGATCATGCTGCTGCACTCCAATCTGGGCAATAAAGTGAGTCTCTGTTTCAAAAAAAAAAAAAAAAGATTTTTAAAAAGTCATTATATTTTATGTTTAGGTCTCTGAAAGAAGATGAATTTGGCTGAGATTTGTGATAATGCAAAGAAAGGAAGAGAATATGCCCTTCTTGGAAATTACGACTCATCAATGGTATATTACCAGGGGGTGATGCAGCAGATTCAGAGACATTGCCAGTCAGTCAGAGATCCAGCTATCAAAGGCAAATGGCAACAGGTAAGATGGTATTAAAGTATTAGATGAGTTAGTTCTAGCATAAAGCCTATTTTTTTTTTTTAAGGTTCGGCAGGAATTATTGGAGGAATATGAACAAGTTAAAAGTATTGTCAGCACTTTAGAAAGTTTTAAAATTGACAAGCCTCCAGATTTCCCTGTGTCCTGTCAAGATGAACCATTTAGAGATCCTGCTGTTTGGCCACCCCCTGTTCCTGCAGAACACAGGTAAATAGGACTTTATATTCTCTTTAGGTGCTAATTTTAATTTTTTTTTTTTTTTTTTTGTCAGAGCTCCACCTCAGATCAGGCGTCCCAATCGAGAAGTAAGACCTCTGAGGAAAGAAATGGCAGGAGTAGGAGCCCGGGGACCTGTAGGCCGAGCACATCCTATATCAAAGAGTGAAAAGCCTTCTACAAGTAGGGACAAGGACTATAGAGCAAGAGGGAGAGATGACAAGGCAAGATGCTGTCTTTCTGTAATTCACTCACTGACTAGTACTTTTTTTTTATACCTATCCCCAGGGAAGGAAGAATATGCAAGATGGTGCAAGTGATGGTGAAATGCCAAAATTTGATGGTGCTGGTTATGATAAGGATCTGGTGGAAGCCCTTGAAAGAGACATTGTATCCAGGAATCCTAGCATTCATTGGTTAGAGTCTTTCAAATTATTGAATTAAAGTAAAACATTATGAAAGTTTGCTGTTCTTTCAAAGGGATGACATAGCAGATCTGGAAGAAGCTAAGAAGTTGCTAAGGGAAGCTGTTGTTCTTCCAATGTGGATGCCTGACTTTTTCAAAGGGATTAGAAGGCCATGGAAGGTGAGAATTTATTAAATTGGTTTTGATATAAGTAAATCATTTAATTTGTCTTTTGAAATTTCAGGGTGTACTGATGGTTGGACCCCCAGGCACTGGTAAAACTATGCTAGCTAAAGCTGTTGCCACTGAATGTGGTACAACATTCTTCAACGTTTCGTCTTCTACACTGACATCTAAATACAGAGGTGAATCTGAGAAGTTAGTTCGTCTGTTGTTTGAGATGGTGAGTGACGATATATTCAGATTTCAAAGTAGTTGAATGATTTCTTTAAAATATTTTCATAAAGGCTAGATTTTATGCCCCTACCACGATCTTCATTGATGAGATAGATTCTATCTGCAGTCGAAGAGGAACCTCTGATGAACATGAGGCAAGTCGCAGGGTCAAGTCTGAACTGCTCATTCAGATGGATGGTAATTGATATTTAATTATTGTTTCAAAACTCAACACTATCTTTTCCTCCCTTACTGTGTATAGGAGTTGGAGGAGCTTTAGAAAATGATGATCCTTCCAAAATGGTTATGGTATTGGCTGCTACTAATTTCCCGTGGGACATTGATGAAGCTTTGCGAAGAAGGTTAGAAAAAAGGATATATATACCTCTCCCAACAGGTATGATGTCTTCTCTATTTTGAGCTTTCTGTCATCTAACAACACCACCAAAATCTTGTAACAGCAAAAGGAAGAGCTGAGCTTCTGAAGATCAACCTTCGTGAGGTCGAATTAGATCCTGATATTCAACTGGAAGATATAGCCGAGAAGATTGAGGGCTATTCTGGTGCTGACATCACTAATGTTTGCAGGTATTTTTTTAATGATCTGTGATTTTAGACATATTACTGTTGACTGATTTTGGTATATTTTTAGGGATGCCTCTTTAATGGCAATGAGACGGCGTATCAATGGCTTAAGTCCAGAAGAAATCCGTGCACTTTCTAAAGAGGAACTTCAGATGCCTGTTACCAAAGGAGACTTTGAATTGGCCCTAAAGAAAATTGCTAAGTCTGTCTCTGCTGCAGACTTGGAGAAGTATGAAAAATGGATGGTTGAATTTGGATCTGCTTGAATTTCTGTCAGCTCTTTAATTTCTGGTATTTTTGTTGATAAAATACGAAGAAATTCCTGCAATTTTTAAAAAACAAGTTTGGAATTTTTTTCAGTGGAGTGGTTTTCGCTTAAAGGAAAAAAAAATCTAAAACTGCGAAGAATACTAAATGTAGTTGAGAAATAATTGATGGCGAGAGTTTGCTAGTCTCCCTCCCCGGCTTTGTGCTGGTATTCCACGTATTCCTGCATTAATATTGCACACCCAAACCAGTCTATCAGGGAGGCTGAAGCAAGGGCGCAGTGTGATATTTTAGGAATACAGAAGATTTAGAAATACCCCTATTTCTCATTTGCAGTTTTTTTTTCCAATTCTGTGCTCTGTCAACATGAGGGACCTATCTATGTATGTTGACTTTTAACATCAAAATTGGATTTGTGTCAAACATTCATTGTTAAGAGAAGAATGACAGTATATTTTGGAGGAAATAATGAATTTACTAATTAAACCTTTAGAATTTATGACTTACTGTTAGAGTCTGTCATATGGTTAGAATTTTTACTTCCGCTACCCCTGCCATTTCTTCTGCTAGCTACTTCATAATATCTTGAGCTTTACTGAGGAATATTCTCACGCTCTGTGGTATTTGAATCATTTTGCCAGGTCATTTCTCTGTCTTTAGTATTTTTTGCTGGTGCTTCTTACATTTAATATGGAAAGGTGGGAAGAATATTACTGCATTAGATGTAATTCTTCATTCTAGACTTCCAAGTTTGTTTTCACTTTTTTGTGTGTGCGTGAAGGAGTCTGTGTCACCCAGGCTGTGTAGTGCAGTGGTTGATCTTGGCTCACTGCAACCTCTGCCTCCTAGATTCAAGCAATTCTCCTGTCTCAGCCTCCCAAGTAGCTGGGATTACAGGTGCGCACCACCATGCCTGGCTGTGTTTTCACTTTTCTTTCAACATGTTCAACCAGATATATAGCCATTATTTTTCTCAGCTCCAGCATTGTTTGATTTTTCTTGAGTTTGATTTTAGTATTTGAGATAAATACTTTTACATTCTAAACAAGTCCACTCTCTGTGGCTAACGCAAAACAAATGAAATCTTTATTGTTTTCCAAACAGCTAGTTTAACAAAACAGCATCATACATAGTGAATGATGTTCATTGGAAAATTCTAAAATTTGTCCTTGTCTAGGTTGAGAACTTTTACACACACTAAGATAAAGATAGAAATCTGACATGCTCACTCAATTCAGCAGGAATTACACATTAGAAAGAAGCCAGAAAAATAAATGGCATATATCCAATCACAAGTAAATGATCCTGGCGTTAGTTTTTATGATTACATGTGTCTCATTAGGCAATTTATGCTTTAATGGTCAAGCTTTTAAAAATTTGTATTTGATAACATCCTGAATTCTCAGTTTCGAATAGTGCCTACTGGTTTAAAACTAAAAATAATACAGCTTTTTGGACATTTAACCAAGATACTAAGAAGGTTTTTTTTAAAAAAAGAGATTTGATTATTTTTCCCTGCTAAAAACTGTAAATGCCTTATGTTCTTTTCAGATAACTTAAGTCTGACCTAAACTCCAGTATTCATCTGATGCTGTAAATTGCCCTTCTTTCTGAGACACAGATTATAAGATGCCAGATCATAAGACATCATGATTTTATTGTAATTGAATTCTTCCTAAAAATTGAGAGGTTTCCTTTTATTAACTTTTAAAATAAAGAAATAAGTAGTTTCATTACGATTATTTTGCAAACTATTGCCAGTCAGAAATGCACTTTTTTTTTCCCTGAAGTTTTAGGAGCCGTCACTAAAACATTAGTCTTGTGATTGTTAAAACTTGTTTGTAATGGGTTGGTGCAAAAGTAATTGTGGTTTTTCCATTACTTTCAATGGCAAAAACCGCAATTACTTTTGCACCAGCCTAACAATAGTTGATTAGTTAGACCTTTTCTGGGTTTTGTATTGATTATCTTGGTGTGCATTTAATTATTTTTCTGAATTCTTCATGGATAATGACATAGTAATTGTGATTCTTTTAATACCAGTTAAGCAGTATTTGGCAACTTAAACTTCCTGGGAGCCTAACTTTACTATGTTAAGTGAGTCAGGTGTGCTTTTTATTTCCCTTGTTTCTCATTTTGCCCTGTCAGTGGATGGTAGATGCTTTGTATATCTTAAATCCCTTAAAGGATCTTAAAGACATCCCTCAGGTGTTCTATTTAACTTTTATTTTATTTTATTTTATTTATTTATTTATTTTGAGACTGAGTCTTGCTCTGTCGCCCAGGCTGGAGTGCAGTGGCATGATCTCGGCTCACTGCAACTTCTGCCTCCCAGGTTCAAGCCATTCTCCTGCCTCGGCCTCCTGAGTAGCTGGGATTACAGTTGCCGCCACACCCGGCTTATTTTTTTGTATTTTTAGTAGAGGCAGAGTTTCACCATGTTGGCCAGGCTAGTCTCGAACTCCTGACCTCAGATGATCCGCCCACATTGGCCTCCCAAAGTGCTGGGATTACAGGTGTGATCCACCGCACCTGGCCCTAACTTTTAATATACAACACACACACACACACACACACACACACACACACACACACACACACACACACACACACTATTTCAGAAGACAGTGTGTTGCCTTACCCAGAATGAGTGCTAGGATTACAGGCGTGAGACAGACACACATACACACACATACACACACACAGAGTCTTTATTGCAGAAGACAGTGTGTTGCCTTATAGGCGTGAGACACACACACACACACACACACACACACACACACACACAGTCTTTATTGCAGAAGACAGTGTGTTGCCTTACCAGAATGAGTGCTTGGATTACAGGCGTGAGCCACTGTGCCCAGCCCTAACTTTTAATGTACATCACACACACACTCACACTCACATACACACACACACACACACTCTGACTGTCTTTATTGCAGAAGACAGTGTGTTGCCTTACCCAGAATGAGATTGAATTGTTTTGCTTCGTTTTGTTTTGTTATTCAGTGTTGCGGTAGCAGATGCATTATCAAAGGAAAAATATTTGGCTCCTTTAATTCCTCTGAAAACATGAGTATTTTGAGTTCTGCAGCACAATGACTGTAGGACTAAGCTAAGTCTGCTTTGCAGATATCTGATCAGATAGTCCCTTCATTCTGTAGACGTGTATTGGTTGGTCCAAGACACAGTGAGTAGGAGCTCTGTGGACCAAGACAAAGCTGGACTAGAGAGTACAGTTCAAACTTGGCAGTTTCTCTAACGACTCTGTATAGCTTCTGGCTTCTACTACTGAAACAAGAGTTTAGATCACTGATGGAGAGGCATAGTAATCTGTTTGTGCTTTGGAAAAATATATAAAAGTTTTTTTCCCCTATTTTTTGCACTTTAAATCTGTTTTGAAATTAGAACTGATATACATTTATTTGAATAATGTGTAACTATTATGGATCTATTTTAATGAACAATTTTTACCATTTCCCAAGCTGCCTGTTTATTATAAGCATGACATGTTTACTATAAACCTTTTGCCCCCATAATTTCTTTTTTTAAAGGAAATTAATATTAGTAAAATAAACACCTCTTTAATGGAAGCTGCAACCTTCTAGTGATCCAAGTAGACAATAGATGGTGGCATCACAGACTTTATCTACACACTTTCGGGTCTGACCACTACCTCCCACAATACCTAGCCATTTTGGAAGGGGAAAACATGCGGTGGTCTAGCTGTATAGCTCAGGGCTTAATTTCAGCTTCTGAGATTGTGATGTCATATTTCACTCTCAAAACATAGGCTGAAAGCACGAATTACTCAAAAAGTAAGCAAACCAATACCTGGTGAATCTATGGACAGTCATACACATACATCAGGGGAAAATGTGTGTGTACAACCCAAATTTACAGTATGATTGTCATTCTTTGACTTTGTTTTGTATAGCCTGACTCTGTTGAACATGAAATTATTAGTACTCTAGGTTTTGGACAGCTTGAGTTCATTTGAATTCCTTCCTTAGGAATAAGTTTTTATATACACTGCTAAATGTGTGATGAGAATCATAAAACACTAACCAGCTGAGGTAGCTGTGATTCACTTTCCCCCCACCCTAACTTGAGATAAAATGAAGGACTAGGCAAGTATTTCATGTTGTGTGAGTGGACTTCGGTTCCTTCAGTATTGTCTAGGTTATTGAGTCTTTCTTTGCCTAATAGTGGATTCCCACTCTTAAGATAACTTTTATTAGTGATAAATCAGTTTAGGGTATATTCTGTATGACAGGCATAAAATGTTAAGGGTGAATGCTGGCCTTTTCCAAGAAAAGGCCACCTTAACTTGTATGAGGAAAAAATCCTAACTATTCTCTTTTTTGTATCTTTTTTTCCGTAACTGTTTTGATTGTATATTTTAAAGAAACCACTTAATTTGTGATGCACGTAATATTTGTGTGAACCTGAGAATATGTCACAATAGGAAAAAGCAGAAATTATACTTAGGGGACATGTTAGGGGGGTAAAAATATTTAAGCCTCGAATGTTTTACTGTCATCTCCACTAACTATTTTTACAGAAAAAGCTAAAAACTCTGTTGTAATTATTGTAAGTTTACTTATTTATACTTTTAAATTAGGCTTTTCATACTTAAATTTTTTTGACATTTGCTTTTAATATTTGTTTCTTAATGTGGAAATTGTGTATTTTAATAATCAAATTATTAGGATAATAGATATATTTTTAAACATTCACCTCATTAACAAATAGATCTTTGAATTTTTATTAGGTTTTTTGGCTCCAGACAACTGTTTAGCTTTAATGATATTTCTAAATTCCCAGTGACTTATTAATAAAAACAGGAAAAATATTTAGGTAATGTCATAAAATTTATTTTACCTTTCTCATTTTCTGAGAAAATAAATGAAAAAAACCCTAGATATTGCTTTATTACCAACAGTGTGTAGGTTTTTGTACATATGGAAATTTGACACAAAAAAATAGGGAATTTGTATAGAGAAGTTTCCCTCTTATAAAAGGACTCCCATTTGATTGTTCGAAACTATAAAATGCACTTTTACTTTACCATATCTGAAATGACAAAATATCGCCCTTTGGAAAACCTGACTCTTTGCACGTGTAATTCCCAGAGTCTACCTCAGTTAACCAGGCTTAGTTTTAGGCAGGAATGAATTGAATTAAATTCAGTTCATCATCTATGCAGATTTGTTTCTTTTAAGCACATCCTTCCCTCCTGCTGTTGCCCTCCTCCCATTAACTTTTCTTTTTAATCTTGAAATTGTTTAAAATATTCCATCTTTCTTTCTCTAGCAAAGTGTTTGTATTCCAAATAAGGCCTCTGTGAAATGTCTGAATTACTTTTCCCGTCTTTGTTATGGTCAGCTTCATTATTTGGATGTATTGCATTCAAAGCAGCAGTTCCAAACATAACACACATCTATTTTCTTAGAGTTTTGTAAATACAAACTAACCTGATGACATTAAAAATTGTGGATCCTACATGTTCCTATGTTCATTCTCTAAAAACCTGAGTAACTTTATGAAAACACACAAACCTGGAAAAACATCACATTTTTGTCACATTTTTACTGACAAATGTATATTCATATGATGGTACGGCAGCAGGGAGTGGCCCCCAGTTAACATGGCTGTGAGTGGACACAGTGTCTCGCAGGATCACTGCATGTTATGATGGCTTGTAAGTGCGTTGTTAAGACTTTTGTTTCAGTGTTTGTCTCCCAGTATTTGAACCTAATTTAAAGAAAAAGACGTTTCCAAGTTGTATTTATTAAATGTGTTTTTCCTTACCTTTTGTGCTGCTACTTTGCTAATCTCATTAGCTTAGCTGTGTTTGTGCATAGGTTATATTTGGTAATAAATTTATAGAGTGTTGGTTGTCATCGCTTTCTTTGTGGTTCATTTTGACCTATAG